TAGGATGTGTTATGTTTAATATAGGCAGGAACGAAGGCCTTTACTGAGCATGCACTGTAATGCTAGGGTCTGACGATATAGAAATATATTGAAAACAGTTCTTGCCATTGAGGAGCTCTTAATCTAGAGGGATAGATAGGTGTAAACTGTCATTAGGGTGATGACTTCACAAGGTAGAGAAGAAAGGTTATAAAGGAGAGTGTGTAACTCTGACATAAGGAAGAGAAAAAGATACTTTGCAAAGGAGGTGAAACTTGAATTATGTCCTGAGAAAGAAGGAGGAGTTTGCTAAGTGGATGATGGGAGAAGCTAGGAGTGCTACAGGCACCAGCGTTCCCTTGTTAAACAATCTAAATGTGACAGGCACCAGGCAAATACATTTTTGCTTCCCCTTTCCAAATGGATTTTGGCTGTGGGAGGGAATGACTTAATGTCTTCTTTTCCAATATACTAGCAGATGGTTAAATATTTACAGTTAGACTTGGATTCTAATTCAGCTATATAATTAGCTGTATGACCTTAGTAAGACACTTATTTGTGTTTCAGTTCCTTCATTCATACAATTCAAAAAATAAGAGTCTAGTACAGAGCCTGGCATATATAAAGTGCCATTATTATTTTCTATCATTATCTCATTTAGTCTTTGTAAGTAACTGGGCCTCTAGTTACAATTTCCCCCATTTTTCAGAAGCAGGAGCTCAGCGTAGGTAGGTGGCCTGTCTGAAGTTCACAGGTCAATCTGCAGTCGCCTCCGCAGCCCGTCCGCTTTAATTTTATGTCCGCGCCGGGTTTTCCAAGGCGGCCCCGGGGGCAGGCTCTGGTCCGGTGGCCGAGACTCCGGCGCCAGGGTTTGGGCGGCGCCGCGGCCGGCTCCGGCGGGCGGGCAGGCGGGCGGGGCCAGGCGGGGCGGGGCGGGCGTGGGGAGGGAAGTTGTGGAAGTTAGGGGAGACGCCCGCCCGCCCGCCCCGGCCTCGCCTGCGGCCGCTCCCTCCGCCTCCTCCCCGCCCCGAGCCCCAGTCAGCCCGTCTTCCTTCCCCTCCCTTGCATGATGGAAACACCATGGCTGCGGCGGCCCAGCTCTCTCTGACACAGGTAACGCCACACGCCCGTCCGCCGGGCTTGGCGCATCTAATTTTTATTAATGTGTTTATTTCAGTTATCAAGTGGGAATCCTGTATATGAAAAATACTATAGACAGGTAAGATTTTTGTTTCATTGTTTGCCTGGATTTGTTGTCAACTTACGGATTTGTATCTTTTCAGGTTGATACAGGCAATACTGGAAGGGTGTTGGCTTCTGATGCTGCTGCTTTCCTGAAAAAATCAGGGCTTCCAGACTTGATACTTGGAAAGGTAGTATTCGTTCATTATAACTAGATTATAAGATACATTGATATTTTTTCCCCCTAAATTTCAGATTTGGGATTTAGCCGACACAGATGGCAAAGGTATCCTGAACAAACAAGTAAGTTTCAGATATTCATATGATTTTTTTTTATGCTCTTAACATTCATACTTTTCTTTCTTAGGAATTCTTTGTTGCTTTGCGTCTTGTGGCATGTGCCCAGAATGGATTGGAAGTTTCACTAAGTAGTTTGAACCTGGCTGTTCCTCCACCAAGATTTGTAAGAAATGCTTTTAGATTTAAATTGTATTTCAACTCTTGTTGTGCTTTACTTTCTTCTATAGCATGATACCAGTAGTCCTTTGCTAATCAGTGGAACCTCTGCAGCTGAGCTCCCATGGGCTGTAAAAGTAAGTAAACTTTGTAACTATTCTCTCACCCCTATTTAACTTGTGATTTTGTTTTTTATTGTAGCCTGAAGATAAGGCCAAATATGATGCAATATTTGATAGTTTAAGCCCAGTGAATGGATTTCTGTCTGGTGATAAAGTGAAACCAGTGTTGCTCAACTCTAAGTTACCTGTGGATATCCTTGGAAGAGTAAGATATTATTTACTCCGAAATGTAATTTTATTAATCTTTTTTCAATTATTCTCTTTTTAAGGTTTGGGAGTTGAGTGATATTGACCATGATGGAATGCTTGACAGAGATGAGTTTGCAGTTGTAAGTAATCTAATGTTCTTAACATCTTCATTATATATATGACCCTGGTTCATTTATTTTGAAGGCCATGTTTTTGGTATACTGTGCACTGGAGAAAGAACCTGTGCCAATGTCCTTGCCTCCAGCCTTGGTGCCACCATCTAAGAGAAAAACGGTCAGTATATCAGGCTCTGTGCGGTTGATCCCCTCTTCAGCATCAGCCAAGGAATCTTACCACTCCTTACCATCTGTAGGCATTTTACCTACCAAAGCACCATTAAGACAGGTATAGATTTATCAGTGTTAAAGGATTTTTTTGGCAGAAATACTGTTTTTTTTCCTCCCTGTAGTGGGTTGTATCCCCTGCAGAAAAAGCTAAATATGATGAAATCTTCCTGAAAACTGATAAAGATATGGACGGATTTGTGTCTGGATTGGAGGTCCGTGAAATATTCTTGAAAACAGGTTTACCTTCTACCTTACTAGCCCATATATGGTAAGACTTTATTTGAATTGATTTTTTAAAAATTACATACCATTCATTTTGTTTATTTGTGCAGGTCATTATGCGACACAAAGGACTGTGGGAAGCTTTCAAAGGATCAGTTTGCCTTGGCTTTTCACTTAATCAGTCAGAAGTTAATCAAGGGCATTGATCCTCCTCACGTTCTTACTCCTGAAATGATTCCACCATCAGACAGGGCCAGTTTACAAAAGGTAAGAAAGCTTAAAAGGAAACCTGAATGTATGTAATGTATAATTGTGAACTTTTTGTTTTTAGAACATCATAGGATCAAGTCCTGTTGCAGATTTCTCTGCTATTAAGGAACTAGATACTCTTAACAATGAAATAGTTGACCTACAGAGGTATGTAAAGCAAAATTACAGCCTACTCACATAAATATTCTTGCATTGTTTGCTGGTCTTCTAGGGAAAAGAATAATGTGGAACAGGACCTTAAGGAGAAGGAAGATACTATTAAACAGAGGACAAGTGAGGTTCAGGTAAGTGACCATAAAATTTAGTGTTCCACTGCAAAATAAATATATTAATTTTCTTGGATTTTAGGATCTTCAAGATGAAGTTCAAAGGGAGAATACTAATCTGCAAAAACTACAGGCCCAGAAACAGCAGGTACAGGAACTCCTTGATGAACTGGATGAGCAGAAAGCCCAGCTGGAGGAGCAACTCAAGGAAGTCAGAAAGAAATGTGCTGAGGAGGCCCAACTGGTAATGTCTGGCTGTTTCCTGCTGCCTGCACCCCCATTTCTTCTCATTCACTTTCACATTATAGATCTCTTCTCTGAAAGCTGAATTAACTAGTCAGGAATCGCAGATCTCCACTTACGAAGAAGAATTGGCAAAAGCTAGAGAAGAGCTGAGCCGTCTACAGCAAGAAACAGCAGAATTGGAGGAGAGTGTAGAGTCAGGGAAGGCTCAGTTGGAACCTCTTCAGCAGCACCTACAAGATTCACAACAGGAAATTAGTTCAGTAAGTCTTTGTAAAGCAAGAAATATATTCAATTCTGTTCTATATTTCTTCTTTGTGTTGGCAGATGCAAATGAAACTGATGGAAATGAAAGATTTGGAAAATCATAATAGTCAGTTAAATTGGTGCAGTAGCCCACACAGCATTCTTGTAAACGGAGCTACAGATTATTGCAGCCTCAGCACCAGCAGCAGTGAAACAGCCAACCTTAATGAACATGTTGAAGGCCAGAGCAACCTAGAGTCTGAGCCCATACACCAGGAATCTCCAGTGAGTCTAATACTTTCATAACCTTCATAATCATTGTTAATCTACTTGCATTAATATTTTGTAGGCAAGAAGTAGTCCTGAACTACTGCCTTCTGGTGTGACTGATGAAAATGAGGTGACTACAGCTGTTACTGAAAAAGTTTGTTCTGAACTCGACAATAATAGACATTCAAAAGAGGTAAAAAATGATTTTATATTTACATTGGGGACAAAAAATAATTTTAATTTAAAATTATTTTTAGGAAGATCCATTTAATGTAGACTCAAGTTCGCTGACAGGTCCAGTTGCAGATACAAACTTGGATTTTTTCCAGTCTGATCCTTTTGTTGGCAGTAAGTACTCTTTTTTTTATATTATAGATTTAATTTGGATTTCTTTGTGTTTATTTTATCACAGGTGATCCTTTCAAGGATGATCCTTTTGGAAAAATCGGTCAGTATCTTATTGAGTTTCATCTTAGCTTTTTGTCTCTTATATTCGTGCCTTATTTTTTTAGATCCATTTGGTGGTGATCCTTTCAAAGGTTCAGATCCATTTGCATCAGACTGTTTCTTCAGGCAATCTACTGATCCTTTTGCCACTTCAAGCACTGACCCTTTCAGTGCAGCCAACAATAGCAGTATTACATCGGTAAGTGGGAGAATTAAAAACTGTTAAGTTAACTCTCATTCATGGTTTTGTATGCTTTGTTTAGGTAGAAACGTTGAAGCACAATGATCCTTTTGCTCCTGGTGGAACAGTTGTTGCAGCAAGCGATTCAGGTAAATAAATAATTTATCAACTTCATTGAACACCTGTTTCATTTATTTTCTTTATTCATTTTAGCCACAGACCCCTTTGCTTCTGTTTTTGGGAATGAATCATTTGGAGGTGGATTTGCTGACTTCAGCACATTGTCAAAGGTAATCTACAGTAATTAATGGGAAGGGAAAACAGCCATGTATAACCATTTCTTTTTAAACAAAGGTCAACAATGAAGATCCTTTTCGTTCAGCCACATCGAGCTCTGTCAGCAACGTAGTGATTACAAAAAATGTATTTGAGGAAACATCGGTCAAAAGTGAAGATGAACCCCCAGCACTGCCACCAAAGATCGGAACTCCAACAAGACCCTGCCCTCTACCACCTGGTATGAGAGTTGGTACTTTTCTTCAGTCAACTTGGTTGAATTAATTGTAATGATTTTGATCCAGGGAAAAGATCCATCAACAAATTGGATTCTCCTGATCCCTTTAAACTGAATGATCCATTTCAGCCTTTCCCAGGCAACGATAGCCCCAAAGAAAAAGATCCTGAAATATTTTGTGATCCATTCACTTCTGCTACTACCACTACCAATAAAGAGGCTGATCCAAGCAATTTTGCCAACTTCAGTGCTGTAAGTACTGTGAATGAGCTGTTTGGGGGAGAATTCGTTTGTTCATCGATCTTTTAAATGGCAGTATCCCTCTGAAGAAGATATGATCGAATGGGCCAAGAGGGAAAGTGAGAGAGAGGAAGAGCAGAGGCTTGCCCGACTAAATCAGCAGGAACAAGAAGACTTAGAACTGGCTATTGCACTCAGCAAATCTGAGATATCAGAAGCATGAAGAATTCTCTTGTTCTTTGGCAACAATATAGTATTCTTCTTCCTGAATACTGAAACTATTTACAATGTGTATCAAAACTACCTGTGAGCATGGGAATACAAAAGGTTTGAGATTCCTGTAAATGTGACAAAATTTTAGGATTTTTTTTTTTTCTTCATTACAGATTCGTCTTTTTTTTTTTTTCTTATAAAAGCCGTAACCCAGTCAGACAAATTCACCTTCACTTAGGCCCCTGTTCTGGTATACATTTACTGTGAGCTTTTGCCTGCCTGTGCTATTTTACTTGTAAAGCTAGAGCACCCAAGCTTCTGCCTTCTGGAATATAGAGAAATAGTTTCACCCTGCACTACCCTGTTCTGTAGTTATTCTGATGATAGCCAGTGAGGTTCTTAAAGTTTGCAGTATTCTCCCCTGATTGGAATGGTTGAGTGAGGGTAAGGGAAAGAATATCTTATTTCTTTTATGATTGGTGCAAATTGGCTAAAGTGCATTTTTAAATTTCCTCTACTTAATTTGTTTTTCAGAGATAAGGAAAAATATTTTGCACAGATTTACTCCACTATGGAAAAGGGATGCTGTAGGTTGAACCATTATAGCCTCAGATTCGATCTTTTCCTAACTAAAAATATTAAAGCCTCATGTGTGAAATAAATTTTTAAAAAGATTTATCTGGATTTAGAGAATTTTAGATCAACAGATACCTCTCAGTGTGTTTGCTAATTAATAAAAATCAGTTTCTTACAAATAAAGTTTGTAAGAAAATGTTCATTTTAAGTGATAGATAGTGGAGAAAATTTATCACCTAAAATATACCCATCAGTATAAGGCAAGCAAAAGTCTTAACATGGCAGCCATTCTGCCTTTGCCGTGGCCCTGTCCTGTTTAGTTCTTAGTGGGTTAATTTTTGTACTTTTGCAGAAGAAACTTCAGCAAGCTAGAACTGGAAGGTACTTTAATTTTTCATATATATTTGTTTTTTTTTTTTTAATGAAGGCTCATTTACTTGAAATGTAAAAACTTTCACTGAATACAAATAGAAAAAGTGATGTGTTTTATATCATATTGCTTTTTGTCCATCTTTGTGGTTTAGTTTATTTACTCACTTCATGTTTTTCACCTATAAAATTGTCAAGCTAGCAAAAAAACTCTTGTTTTTTTAATTGGGAGAGAAGAGACCTGCCAGATTATCAGACCTCTTCATGTTAAAAGACCATCTCCTGTAAAACTGACCTAGTGGACAAGCTGAATTTGAAATAGACTGTGAAGTAAGCTGTAACTTGTCATTTTAATTTTGTTTAACACGGTTACTGACTTAGATGATGTATTAAATACCAAGATAAAGAAAAATGCACCTAAAATCTAATTAGAATTCTCTGGGTCAACAAGTCAAGGTGGTATTGATCTGTGTTAATCTGAGTAACTTATTGCCTAGCCTATAAATAAATTCCAAAATATCCAATTCATTTCTTCTTGAAATGGTGCTTGTTTTGTTTTCTTTCCATTACACAATTAGACTCCTACAGTTTAAAACAAACTTTAAACCACTATCTTGCACTGCTAACTTTTTTCTACCTTTGTAAATAGAAACATTTCTGCATAAAAGTCATACATATGAAGCAAGGGCTGAATCATAATCACAAGGCTTAATTTTGATAAACGAATCCAGTGACCTAAGGATTTTCTGCAAAATTTGACTGGGAGTTGTGATAGGTGGTATTTTTGTTTATTTTCTTCCTCTTACTCCTTAGGATAAAGGTAAGTTGACTTGAACAACTTTCTTTTGCACTGGGAAAATAAGCAAATGTTTAAATGCTTCAAAAAAATTTTCAATTAAACTCAAATATTAAATATCTATAACTTATAAACACCAACTTTCAATGTAATAAATGTATCCTAATCTTATGTATGTTTAACTGGATTACATAGATTTTTATCTTTTGTTAAAATGTGTATACCCCGTGGACCAACATAATATTAAAGTATGTATATATTATATAAATATATATGTATATGTGCTCGCTTGTGTAGGATGAATGTCTTAGAGTCGTTTGTGGTATTTTATGTTGTTGACTCTGGCTCCAGGGCCTGTGCTTGAAAAGGACAGATAAGTATTGCCCAGAGCTAAGTGGCACTACTTACAAAGTTTTAAATGTCTTCTACATACTGATTCATGTTTATTTGAGCTCTCTTTATAGAATTTTCTCTTAAAGTTTCAAACCTCTAAGTTGTAGCCTGTAATTATGAGAACAGTAAACTTTAAGTAATAATAAAGAATCCCATCCATATATCCAATTTGCAATTGAGTTTTGCATGGTTCTCTGATTATGTCCATGCTGTGTCCAAGGAGGAGTAGGTACATACAATCAGCACAGATTAATATATGTAAAGGGTTTGGGACAGCACCTGGTATAGAATAAATAATAAATGTAAACTATTATTTTTGGTTATCATGTCGTGCTTTTATGAAAG